CGGTTTAAATAGGAATGTCTAGGTGTAGTTCTTGGCATTTATCTTGCTTAATGTTCTCAGAGCTTCCTAGAATTGTGGTTTGGTGTTTGGCATTAATTTGGAAATATTCATTCTCAGTCGTTATTGTTTCAAATATTTCTTCTGTTCCTCTCTTTCTTGTCCTTCTGGTATTCCCATATATTTTTAATATACATTTAATGTAATGAATTTTTTAAACAAAATATAACTTAGGAGCCAGGTGTGGTGGTGTGCACCTGTAAGTCTCAGCTACTTGAGAAGCTGAGGTTGAGGGTAGCTTGAGTCCAGGAGTTTGAGGTTGTAGTGTGCTGCGATCACACCTGAGAATAGCCACTGCACTCCAGCTTGGGCAACATAGCAAGATCCACCCCTAAAATTTATGTATGTATGTGTATACATATATATGATTTGTATGATTTTCCTTATTATACGTTTATAGCTATATATGTATGTATAGATACATAAACATATATGTATATGAATGAATCACCTTGTGAGGGAGGTATTATCACTTTTTTTTTCGGAGAAGAGGTAGCCAAGGCTCTGAGAGGTCACGACACATGCATGAGATCACACAGCGCGTCTGGAATTCCATTTCAAGCCTGTCTGAGGAGGGCGCTCTCGCTGCTTCTTTACCTGGTCTTGTGTCCCCAAGTGTGTAATGTGAGGTAAGACCCAGGGTCTGTGTCCGGGAGTCCTGGCCCAAGGCGGGCGCAGTCTCCAGCCGCCCCACCCCTGGCTGGGGGCTCTGCTCAGGGAGCACGGCCGGCAGGGGGGAGGAGGCGTGCGCTAGGCAGCAGCGGGGATGGAGGGAAGGGAGGGGGTCCGCCACCCGCCTGTGCGCGCCCAGTCCTGCCGCATCCTGGGTGCGCGCCGCCCACCCGCGGGGCGAGTGCCCAGGAGGCGAGGCGCGGCCCGGTGCGCCAGAGGTAGCTCCACCGCGAGCGTTGTGGGTGGGGCCCGCCGAGCCCGCCTCCCCACCTCCCCCGGCGGCGCCCCAGGCTGCAGTGTTCCGGGAGCTGGGTTATAAAATGCCGGGTTAAGCGGCAACTCAGACTCAGGATCCCGCTCACGACATGGCCTCGGGCGCTCAGCTCCCGCCGCAGCCGTCGAGCTCAGAGGTCAGCGCCGTCCAGAGCCCAGGCGGGCGTCCCGGCGCCGGTCTGGAGGAAACAGCCCTGGGCGTTCCTCTCCCGCCGTCTCCGGGGGAGGCCCCTCTGCCCCGAAGCAACCGGAGCAGGTGCCCTGGGACCCGCCAGCCCGGAGCGGCCTCCCTCCACGCGGCGTCCGCAGCAGTCCCCGTGCGGCCCCGGCGCGGTACGGCGCCAGCCGGGAAAACCGCAGACGCGGTCCCCGCCGCCGCCCCAGAGCAAGCTCCGCGGCCGGCTCCACAGTCCCGCAAGCCGCGCAACCTGGAAGGCGACCTGGACGAGCGCCGGCTGCTCTGCCACTTGCAGCTGGCCCAGGACCGCGAGGCGCGCCTGTGGCGGGGCGGCAAACCCCAGGTACCCGTCGCTGCCGCGTGGCCCTCCTCGCGTTCCTCGCCCCACCTGCTCTTCTTCCTAGCAGGATGAAATCTGCGACGCCTTCGAGGAAGTCGTGCTGTGGCTCCTGCGGCTTCAGAACACCTTTTACTTCTCCCAGTCCACTTTTAACCTGGCCCTCACCATCTTTGGCCGCCTCCTGATTTCAGTGAAGGTAGGGAGGCCTCTGAGGGACGGTGGCAGATGTTCTGCTCAAATGTGTTTGTTCCATACTGCAGGTAAAAGAGAAATACCTGCATTGCGCCACAATTACTTCCTTGAGGCTCGCTGCAAAAGTTAATGAAGAAGAGGAGGTATGCATCCTTGGAAGTCCACACTGGGCTGCAGGGCTTTGGCCTCTTTATTTTCTTTTTACAGTTTATTCCACAAGTAAAAGACTTCACAAAGCACTATGGCTCTGACTATTCCCCGAATGAGCTGCTGAGGATGGAGCTGGCTATTCTGGACAGACTGCACTGGGACCTCTATATTGGGACGCCGCTGGACTTCTTGACTATAGTGAGTAAGGAGGTGTTTACAGAGTCTACCCTAAACTCGTTTGTGCCTTTGGAACAGCTGTTTACAACATGGGATGGCAAAGCACAGGCGTGCACACGCCCTTGCACATGCACCACAGTGAGGTGACGCACAAGGCTCATGACATACGGAAGAGTGAAAAGGTATCTTAAATCCAACACAGTTCCACCAGACTCCCACTTCTAAAGGACATTAAATTAACTTTACAAAGATTTTTAGACGGCACTATTATGGTGAGTTTCTCTTTTAAATACACACTGCAAAAATATTTAACTTTCCATTCTATGAATACTGTACATAAATATCTGTCTGCTTTTGCTACACTTTACACACATTCACTTAGCTGTCTTTATTCACCTACACACAATCCTTATTGAAGCTTTAGACCATATTGATCTGGCACTTAAAAAAATATCATACATTAGTTTGTATTTGTTTTAGTTGGGGGAATGATGGTCATCCTTAAGGATATGATTCTGTTAGTAAGGCAAAATTATGCAATGTGGAAATCTCATGGGGTTTTGGTTTGTTATGAAGCATGAAGATTAAATTACTAAAGACTGTTTCATTACGAAAACTGGCCACCGTTGCCAAGTTGCAGAGTTTCGTCTTATGATAAGCAGATACAAGTAACTTTTCTGCTACCTTGGTCTTGAATAGTATGTTTCTATTTTTCAGAATGGAAACATTGTCATCTAGGTACTTTCCGCTCATAACGATGATGTCACAAAGCAGACTTTTTTTTTTTTTTGGTCCCGGAGTGGAAGCTCAGCTTGGCCACAGGATGGGCATTAAGCCTCAAGCCCCTTACGGAGCCATGGATAGGAATGAAAAGGGTTGGGCAACATTTGATGTTCCCTGATGGAAATTTAAATTGTTTGCACTTTTGATCATTGATATAGGAAAAGTATGGCGTTTTCTGTTCTAACATTAAAAACCATGGTCTCCAGTTCCATGCCCTGGTGGTCCTGAGCTGGCCCCATGTGTTGGAGCTGCTGCCTCAGAGGAATCCTTCCCTCCACGTCGCATCCCTGACCAGGCAGCTGCAGCACTGTATGGCGGGCCACCAGCTGCTGCAGTTCAAGGGCTCCACACTGGCCTTGGTCATCATCACCTTAGAGCTGGAGAGGCTCATGCCCGGCTGGTGTGCTCCTATATCTGATCTGCTAAAGAAAGCACAGGTAGACATCAACTTTGCCCCAGACCAGGCTCTGTGTTTTGCCCCTTTAGCTGACACACTCTGACCCCAAAGGGGTACCCTTTGCCCTTGTAGCCTCTGGAAAATGTTCTGGCCATAACCCTGGAAAGAGTCTGCCCAAAGGCTAGGCTTTCCACACTTGGTCACGCTCTATGCACTTGAGATGGGACATGTGTTCCCTTCACTGGACCAATGGGGGTGGTCTCTGAGAGTGAGAGAATCTTTATCTCAATGGGAGCCCTTGTAGCCAAGAGGACTGTGGGGAGTCAGGGGTATGTCTGGCTTAGGAGGAAGCAACCCTGAGCTTAATACTGAGGAGCATAAATTCTAAACTCCTTCACCTCTCCTTTGTATGAGTGTGTGGTACCAGGTACAGGGGTACCATGAGGCAAGCATTGTGGGGGCACAAGGAGGAGAGGGGTGTGTCAGAATCCCTCAGAACAGATAGGTTAGGATGGAATGCATAGTTAGACTAATGACAACTTTACTGAGGTTGGAAATGGATGTCCCTGAGATGGTAGGATTAGTGGTCCTTAGTTGGGTGGTTGGACCTTCCTGAACTTGCTTCATGCTAACATTTTGGCACTCAATTGCCAATTTCTTAGAATGTATGATGGTTCTGCTTGAAGATGGCCACTCTATTCTAATACAGGTTGGTGATATGCAGTACAGCTGCTGCAAGGAACTTGTAATGCAGCAACTGAGAAGTCTTCAGTCATCCTCCTGCACAGACAACTTTGTGTCACCTGCCAACTAGCCCCTCTGCCTCCACCCCGGGGCTTTCAGAGCATAGTGTGAAACCTCCTTGCTTGGACTACCATGAGTTCTTTGGCTTGTTATGAATCCTGTAAAAAGGGAAGGTGGCTCTGGAAGAGCAACTGAGAAAAAGTTCCCAACTGAGCCCTTGGAAAAAAAATAAAGGGGAGAGGGGAAAGGCAGGCTGAGGTCAGTAGAGGTCAGGGTGGTCTGATAGACTATGACCCTGTCTTCCCTTTTTCTCCTCTGGGCCTGAAGCCAGGGAGTATGAATGAATGTTCAAATGGCAGCTTGTTTTACCTTCCTTCTCCAGCAAGGGTTGGCATTGGCCCCTGGGAGCGCTGGAATATGAAACCAAGAGGCAGGCCTGGCTCAGGGCTGAAGGGCTGGGGCTAGCTCTGACCAGTTCTTGCTGCTCTACCTGCCAGAGCTGGCCAGGTCCTTCCAACTTCCCAGGCTTATCCCAAACACATATGTGGTGCTTCCAGTCCCAACTACCCTGCCTGCCACTCCTCACATGGGACAGTCTCTGCAGATGCATTTACCCAACCATGGCTATGACTTATGTCTTCCCTTTACAAGGACTGGATTATAAAGTATGCTTTGTTTAATGTAACTTGAGCAAGCTTTAGGCATATCTTTCCTTTGTTACTCTTAAGCAAAGTGGTTTCAGTTATTAGTTTAACTAGAGGGATTTTGTGCTAATGAATGGGTATTATAGGCTAACACCTGTGATGGGAGGCACAGCTCTGAATGCTTTCTGTTGGGATGAGCAGGTTCTGAGGCCAAGCCTGCTCCAACCACAGTGCTGCCAGGAGGAGGAGCCGGCTGCCTCTCTCATGCTGTGCTACCACAGAGCCATTCTCTAAGCAGGGGAGTGCAGCTGACAAAGATGCCAGCTGGGGCTGTGTAAGTTGTGTTGGGGGCATGAATGACTGAGCCACACATTCAGAGGTGGTTTGTGAAGTCTTCCACTGTGAACTATGGTTTTTTTTTTTTTTTTTTTTTTTTGGTGTGTTTGTGTAAATGTGCTAAGCCATGGGGTGGGAGGGGAAAGATTTACTAGGTGCAAAGTGGTCAAGGGCCAGATATACTATAATTGTCTATATTATAGAGTTAGTATACATCTGTATTTTTTCTTGACACACTTTTGCTTGTTGGTGCTTTCGTTAAAATTACACTTTAATTGCTTCCGATCCTGTATGAGTCTTATTTTGAGCTACCATGC